GCTGAGGTAGGAGGACCCCTTGAGCCCAGGAAGTGGAGGCTACAGTGAGCCGAGTTCGTGCCACTGCACTCCAGCCTGCGTGACAGTGAGATCCCAGAGATCCTCTCAAAAACCAAAACTTCAAAAACAAAAACCCGCAGAAACTCCTAGGGCTATGAGGAGTAAATGAGATAACTCATGCAGAGGCAAATTTACCATGAAGCAAATGAAACTTCAACCATGGGGGTCCTTAATTGAACAGTTTCTTCCACATCCGGGCATCTAATTTTGTATTAATAATTCTCCTTTTTTCTTTTTCTCAAAGAGTACCCTCGAACTGTATGACAATCAAGCCCTACCCAAATGCCAGTATCAGTACTTACTAAGCATACTGCCTGGGACAGAGAGATGCTCAACACGGGGCCCCTCCAGGCACTGGGCTGGCCTGGTCCCCTCTCTGTGGCTGAGGAGAGGGCTCCTCCTCTCACTCTGCCCTTTCTGTCTTTTCAGGATCATTTCTTCTTTCTTCAAAATGAAAGTAAAACATGCTGGGAATAATTTCATAATTACAAAACTGCCCTCCCAATTGGCCCCTGCCTCTACCCCCTGACCTCACCACCCACCAGGGAGGTGGGTCTTATTCTGGGCATCGTGCCAAGTTCTTAGCGGGGCCCTCTAGAATCTCTAAAGCAAATCAGGCTGAAGAGGGGAAAACCAGCAGGGGGAGGCAGCATTCCCGGTGCCCAGTATGGTCTAGGAGGCATTGAAATTCCAGGGCCGAAGTCCTGAGACAAAGATCATAATGAGACAGGAAGGTGGCAAAGGAAGGAGCCCATTTGCATGACAATAATTGAGCCAAGAATAGAAAGCCACAGGGATGCAAGGGTGAGGCTGGCGGCTGAGCTGGGCTAAACCTCACAAATCAGACTACCCAGCTCTGCTCCGCAGGGGAAGGGAGACTGAGCCCTGGGCCAGGCTTGGCAGAGAGGGAAGCGGGAGGACACGACCCCAGGGCATTGTGGGAACACTGGCCAGGCTGGACTTTGCCTTCCTCCTCGTCCTTTAGCCGGGAGCCTGTCTTTGCTTGCCTTTGCCTTTGAGGCTCTGTGGCTGTGGGGCTGAGTGGCATCATGGCGGCTCAGAAAGATCTCTGGGACGCCATTGTGATTGGGGCGGGGATCCAGGGCTGCTTCACTGCATACCACCTGGCCAAACACAGGAAGAGGATCCTCCTGCTGGAGCAGGTACTGTGTCCCTTCTGCACCCCCAGCTGTAACTTCCATCATCTCTCTTGTTTTCCACTTCCAGTTCTTTCTACCACACTCCCGAGGAAGCTCCCATGGACAAAGCCGGATAATCCGAAAGGCGTACCTGGAAGACTTTTACACCCGGATGATGCATGAGTGCTATCAGATATGGGCCCAGCTGGAGCACGAGGCTGGAACCCAATTGCACAGGTGGGCTGTGGGAGGAATTCCTTGAATCGTGGCACCTTCACCTAGGTGACTTATTTTTTAACAGGCAGACTGGATTACTGCTGCTGGGAATGAAAGAGAATCAAGAATTAAAGACAATCCAGGCCAATCTGTCGAGGCAGAGGGTAGAACACCAGTGTCTTTCATCTGAGGAACTGAAGCAACGTTTCCCAAATATTCGGTTGCCCAGGGGAGAAGTGGGGCTCTTGGACAATTCCGGAGGAGTTATCTATGCATATAAGGCCCTCAGAGCCCTGCAGGTAATGTCGTATAGCACTGGGGCGATGCAGGTTAATTCACCTTTCCCTGCTCCTGCCCTTTCAGGATGCAATTCGACAGCTAGGAGGCATAGTGCGTGACGGAGAGAAGGTGGTGGAGATAAACCCAGGGCTACTGGTCACGGTGAAAACCACCTCCAGGAGCTACCAAGCTAAGAGCTTGGTCATCACAGCAGGTCCTTGGACCAACCAGCTCCTCCGTCCCCTGGGCATTGAGATGCCTCTCCAGGTAAGAGGAGCTGGAAGCCCGAGAGTTGGTGCCTTCATTTCCCACTTCCTCTCCCTGCCTCAAGACCCTGCGGATCAACGTGTGTTACTGGCGAGAGATGGTTCCTGGGAGCTATGGTGTGTCCCAGGCCTTTCCGTGCTTCCTGTGGCTGGGCTTGTGTCCCCACCACATCTACGGACTGCCCACAGGAGAGTACCCAGGGCTGATGAAGGTGAGCGGAAAGACCGAGATAAGGCAGGTAGATCACCACTCATGCCACTCTGATTGGGAGCCAGGTCAGCTATCACCACGGCAACCACGCAGACCCTGAGGAGCGGGACTGCCCCACAGCACGCACAGACATCGGAGACGTCCAGATCCTGAGCAGCTTTGTCAGAGATCACTTACCTGATCTGAAGCCCGAGCCTGCTGTCATTGAGAGCTGCATGTACACGGTAAGGGGTCTGGGCAGCCTTGCTGGGCCCCCAAAGAACACAAGGTGTGACTGTTTCTTTCTAGAATACCCCTGATGAGCAGTTCATTCTCGATCGCCACCCAAAGTATGACAACATTGTCATTGGTGCTGGATTCTCTGGTGAGTCTGAGCTGGGGGGAATGGGGTGCCTTAGCTGCCTGAGAGTCTGCTCTTCCCTTCCTAGGGCACGGGTTCAAGCTGGCCCCTGTGGTGGGGAAGATCCTGTATGAATTAAGCATGAAATTAACACCATCTTATGACTTGGCACCTTTTCGAATCAGCCGTTTCCCAAGCCTGGGCAAAGCCCACCTTTGACCTCTGGCCAGAAGCCTCCCTTCTGTGCACAGGAGCCAGTTTCACAGATGGAGAAGATGTCTCAGATGAAGGGAGTGTCCCTGAGATATCATCCTTTTCTTCTGCCTCGCCTGAATCCCCCATAAACACCAGATGATTGAGTCTACCTTCTTTCCTTGGCCCGCTCCCTTTTTCTTCTGCCTCACTTGAATCCCCCGTAAACACCAGACGATTGAGTCTACCTTCTTTTCTTGGCCACCTCCCCATTCACAACTACTTTCTCGCTCCCAGAAGGTTGATCAGATATTCTACAATCACAGAGTAGCAAGGACGTTTGAGATGGGTATATCAGTAAGAAGAGGGCACAAGAACTGGCTCTGGAGACCAAAGCAGTTGTTAAAAATTCTCTTTGCTGGGGGCCGGGTGTGGTGGCTCACACCTGTAATCTCGGCACTTTGGGGGGCTGAGACAGGCGGATCACCTGAGGCCAGGAATTCAAGACCAGCCTGGCCAACATGGTGAAACCCTATCTCCACTAAAAATACAAAATTAGCTGGGTGTGGTGGCGCATGCCTGTAATCCCAGCTACTTGGGAGACTGAGGCAAGAGAATCACTTGAACCCGGGAGGTGGAGGTGGCAGTGAGCCGAGATTGCGCCATTGCACTCCAGCCTGGGCAAAAAGAGTGAGACTCTGTCTCAAAAAAAAAACAAAACAAAAAAAACCTCTTTGCTGGTATATTTGAAGAGCTTGGGATGGATTTGACTAAATCTGCCCCGAGGAGGGTGAACAAGGTGATCTCAGAGATCACTACTGCTCTTGGAGTTCCTTCTCCTAAAGCTAAGGCCAGCCTCCATCACAAATGCCCATAAAATCTGGCTCGTCTTTGATGAACAATAAATATTTGTTGAACAAATAAATAACTGCCCTGCATTAAGTCTGTAGCGGGCTTTCTTTTCTGTGTG